TATTAAAATGGAAACTCCTTGAGGACAGGGCAAAGACAAGTCTTTTTCGTCTGCTGAATTTTCAGGAACAGTAGTGCCCCACACATGCTGAGCCTTCGGTGAATGTGTGTTGAATGACAGCCTTGGTCCATCCGCTTTTTCTTCTCTCCGAATCCCTCTGATCCCAGGCCAGCAGGGGGTGCCGCCTCCACCCAGGATCTCGCCTGGCCCGAACCTTCTCTTCCCTCAGCTCAACAGGCCCCTGCGGGACCCGCTTTCCAAGCGGCGCCTCCTCCATTTTCCGCGAACCCCCCGGCGGGGTCTGTGTGGACCAAGGGAGATCAGAGACCCCCCGCCGCCACCCCACCCAGGCGGAGACGGCCCACCCGAACCCGCACGGGTCCTTCCTTCTCCCTGGAATTTGCAGCTGGCCCTTTCCGAATGCTTGCTCCCCTCCTCTCCCCACGAAAGAACAGTGTCCTGGGACTCGGGGTGCGGGGCAGCCGGGTTCGCTGGAGCTGTTCAGTGCGGGGAAGAGCCGTCGAGACTGGGAGAAGGGGCGCTGGCCAGGGAGGAGACGGGGCAGGGAGCGGACTCGCGATCCGTACTCTGGGCGGCGGTCCTCGCGTCCCAGCCGCGTCTCCCGATGACCTCCAGCCGCGAAGGGCGAGCGGGCGGGGGCTGGGCTGCGGGTTCGGGCTCCAGGAGGCCTGCGGGGCCGGGGAGGGGCGTGGAGTGGTCCGAGGACCGGCTTGGGGACTGGGGGCAGGTGCCTGGACGGACGCGGGCCGAGCATCTTCCCCGGGGGCGGGCGCAGTGAAAACACCTTGGGAGGCGGCGCCGCGCGGCTGAGCGCTGCTGCCTTGGGAATAGGACGGCGCTCGGCACTGCGAGCTGAGAGCACTTTCATAAATTTTGTATGGGAGGCGCTCCGTGAGCGGGGGCGGGGAGCGGAGCGAGAGGGAGGGAGCTAGAGAGCAAGGGAGGGAGGGAGGAGGAGAGGAGGGGGAAGCCGGGGGGAGGAAGGGAGGCGCCCCGCTCCGCCGATCGCTCGGTCCTGCAAACGCGCGCCGGGCGCTTTCCCCGGAGCTCGGCGGTGCGTGCGAGCGCCCTTTTGCTGCAGCCGCGGCGGCGGTGGTCCGAGGGGGCGGAGAGGAGGGGGCTGCGGCCGGCCGGCCAGGGGGCGGCGTCCCCCCTCAAAACCGCCTGCGAAGTGCTCCGGGTGGCAGAAGCAGGCCGCCGGCTCCGCGGAGCAAGCCGCTCGCCCCGGGGCTGAGCAAGCGCGCGGGGCTGCCGGGCAGCACCACGGTTGCTTGCGGGCGCCGGTGCCCTCGGCGCGGGGCTGGAGCTCACCATGCCCCTGCGGGGCCGGGCCACCGGGCACGAGCGGATCCCCGGCTTGCCCCCGCCTCGACGCGCTCGGATTAGCTGCAGCTGGCGCCCAGGGATTTGAATCTGGACCCCGGGAGGGAGTGCGCCTAGGCCGACCTCGGAGCGGCGGCCCCGTGGCCAACATGCTTCGCAAAGGTGAGTTGGAGCCGCAGGGGCAAGTTGAAGTTCCTGACCTGGCTGTGCTCTCTCTCCCTGCCAGGGTGCTGTGTGGAGTTGCTGCTGCTGTTGGTAGCTGCGGAGCTGCCCCTGGGTGGTGGCTGCCCACGGGACTGTGTGTGCTACCCGGCGCCCATGACGGTCAGCTGCCAGGCGCACAACTTTGCAGCCATCCCGGAGGGCATCCCCGTGGACAGCGAGCGCGTCTTCCTGCAGAACAACCGCATCGGCCTCCTCCAGCCCGGCCACTTCAGCCCCGCCATGGTCACCCTGTGGATCTACTCGAACAACATCACCTACATCCACCCCAGCACCTTCGAGGGCTTCGTGCACCTGGAGGAGCTGGACCTCGGCGACAACCGGCAGCTGCGGACGCTGGCACCCGAGACCTTCCAGGGCCTGGTGAAGCTTCACGCCCTCTACCTCTACAAGTGTGGGCTCAGCGCCTTGCCGGCCGGCGTCTTTGGCGGCCTGCACAGCCTGCAGTACCTCTACCTGCAGGACAACCACATCGAGTACCTCCAGGACGACATCTTCGTGGACCTGGTCAACCTCAGCCACCTGTTTCTCCACGGCAACAAGCTGTGGAGTCTGGGCCCGGGCACCTTCCGGGGCCTGGTGAACCTGGACCGTCTTTTGCTGCACGAGAACCAGCTGCAGTGGGTCCACCACAAGGCGTTCCACGACCTCCGCAGGCTGACCACCCTCTTCCTCTTCAACAACAGCCTCTCGGAGCTGCAGGGTGAGTGCCTGGCCCCGCTGGGGGCCCTGGAGTTCCTCCGCCTCAACGGCAACCCCTGGGACTGTGGTTGTCGCGCGCGCTCCCTGTGGGAATGGCTGCAGAGGTTCCGGGGCTCCAGCTCCGCTGTCCCCTGTGTGTCCCCTGGGCTGCGGCACGGCCAGGACCTGAAGCTGCTGAGGGCCGAGGACTTCCGGAACTGCACGGGACCAGCGTCCCCGCACCAGATCAAGTCACACACGCTCACCACCACCGACAGGGCCGCCCGCAAGGAACACCACTCACCCCACGGCCCCACCAGGAGCAAGGGCCACCCGCACGGCCCCCGGCCCGGCCACAGGAAGCCGGGGAAGAACTGCACCAACCCCAGGAACCGCAATCAGATCTCTAAGGCGGGCGCCGGGAAACAGGCCCCCGAGCTGCCAGACTATGCCCCAGACTACCAGCACAAGTTCAGTTTTGACATCATGCCTACGGCCCGGCCCAAGAGGAAGGGCAAGTGTGCCCGCAGGACCCCCATCCGTGCCCCCAGCGGGGTGCAGCAGGCCTCCTCGGCCAGTTCCCTGGGGGCCTCCCTCCTGGCCTGGACACTGGGGCTGGCGGTCACTCTCCGCTGAGGACCCAGGGCGTCAGCACCCAGCACTGCCACATGTCCACCAAGGAACAGAATTTATTTTCTTCTTTTTTTAACAAGTGGAAGATCTGCTGGGTTTCAGGAAAAGGCTGGTAGAGCCTTCGGCTGCTGTCTGGACGTCTGGACCCTGCCATGTGGATTATAAACCCAAAGTGTACAGCCCTAGGCGGGAGGGGGTGGCGCTTCTCAGCCGGCTGTCCCAGCCAGCCCCGCAGAGCGCCCACGGACAGTGTCCACTCTGGCAAGGTGGGAAAAGGCACTCCAAGTGCATCCTCCACTGGCAACAGTGGGACAATTGCCCCCGACGGCGGCACCGGGGCTCTGTGGAATCCCGATCGTTCCGAGAGGTCTGGAGGGCCCCGTGGTTCCTGGAGAAAGCAGGACGCAGAGAAGAACAAATGAGGCTCACCCACGAGGCTGGGTGGCCAGCAGTCTGGGCACACACGAGCAGGTGGCATCTTGGCTCTTGCCTGAGGCCAGTCACCCTGCCCTGAATTCTATCCTACTCCACCTTCAGCCCCTCCCTCGGGGGTAGCGCCTCTCATTCCTGATGTCTCAGGCAACCCTGGCAGACCCAGGTCCAACTGCTGGGGTCCAAGAACCAATTACCAAAGGAAAGATCATCAGAGGCTGAAATCTAGAACTTCATCCCGGGCAATGAGGTTCTCACAGAAGGTGCAGTTTTATAACTAACTACGTCCACTTATATATATTCACACTCTACATATATATATATATATATATATATATATATATATATATATATACACAAATGCACAGTCCCCCTCCCACTCCGTTACCTAACTGTACGTCTTTTCATGTTTATAAACTATACAGAAAACTGTATTTGCTGAACTAAGGATTGTATTGGTGATTTCTAGCAAAAACAAAGTGATAGAATTTTTGTCTAGAATCCCAAACTGGCAACGATAGTCTCCAAGGGACCTGGCCTTGCCAAGGGCCTGGGGCAAGGTGTCGGCGGGACGGTGAGGAAGGGGGAGGCAGCAAGAGTCACTTTGGGGGACCAATATTCTTAGATATTTAGAGCATCACCTTGTTTTTATATGCAACACAAGCCTGTCTGCCACCCTGGAGCGCCCTGTCACCCCTGCTGTCGTAGCTGTTGGCTTCAGGGTGAGAAGTGAGAAGCAGCTTATTGTATATGAGGGAGCCAGGCCCCGAGGGTGAGCGAGATGGAGAAGGGGAAGGAAGGGGCTTTGGGATCTGGAAACCAGCAGGCCAGGCAGCATCCACAGTGTTAGTCCAAAGGGTCGGACCGTGTCGTCAGCCTAGCGTTTGGTCAGTGACGGCCTGGACGGGCCAAGGAGACTCCGGGCTTGAGCCCAGGCCTCCCGCACGGCTCAGCTGCTGAATTTTTCCTTGAGGCTGTTTGGTGTGTGACCCAGCAAGGGCCCTGTGTGGGACAGCAGGAGGGAGGCGTCGGGGGCCTTAGCAGAAGGGGAACAATGAGGGCATTTCATGAACCATCTCAGGCACTTCTGCATCACGGAAGACCTGGCCCTCCCAGCCGTCCTGGGGATGCTCAGGGTGCAGGCAGAGGCTCGGGAGGCCGGACTCAGGGGTCAGAAGCAGGGACTGGGGCAGGCGAGCCCGGACAGGGAAGAGGGGCTCCGATCAAAGCCGGCCGTGCTGCTGGCCGGGGGCCCAGGTGGGTACAAGCTCCTTTGTGCTTTGCACAAACCTGAATCCCCCACCAGAGAGGATGTGTGTGAGGAGCCAGAAACGCTGAATCCAATTAAGAGAGAAAAATAATAATAACAATAAATGATCTTGGACAAGAACCCTGTTTTTCATTTCCTAACCCCGCATTCCC